CCTACACCCCTTGTGTGCCAGGGGAATGTATCTTGCAAGCTGTTTTGCTGCACCCAAGGATGATCTTCTCCACTCAGGCCCAGGTCCCTAAGTCCCCTCCTAACAGCCACAAGTCATACTCTCTAGCGCCTTGCCTGCCCCATCTCAGGAAAGGTGACCTGAGAGGCCCAAGCTTATTCCTGCCCTCCCTGAGCCATGCTTCCTGCCCAACTTCCTAAGGCTTCGGTGACAGACGGCAATCTCCTTGCCTGGGCTGCACAGGCACACTGCCCTCTCCCCCTTGGGGTTGCATGGTCTGCAAGTGCACACACCTGTATCTCGCCCTCTCAGGGGAAAGATTTACCAGGCCCTCTCCGGCTGCATCCACTGGGTCTCTGGCTACAGGCAGAGAGCCAGTCAGCAGTGCCCCTGCAGCTGTTTGGGGCTGGGGGCTCCGATGATGCCAGAGCCCTAGGGTTTACAGGCACCTAGGCAGATTCGAGGATCCAAGTCCCTGCCACATGCGTTTGGGTGAGACCGACCTCACTGCCTCAGTTTCCTCCTATACACTGATGCTATCAACAAAAATACCCACTTCAGGAGGTGGTTGTAAAGATTATACAAGAGACTGCAGAGCGTTAGGCAGCACCTGGCACAAGACAAATGCTCAGTAAAAGACCACTGCTGTCATTAAGGTCAACACCAGCCCTGAGCTCCTGCCCTGGAGCTGACCCAGCGCTCACGCCCAGGATCAGAAAGGGAGGGCTGGGGCTGATGAGCTGGGAGGTGGTGTGCGCCCTTCTCCTGCCTCCAGCTCCTCTCTGGACCCCTGTCCTGGCACCTCTTCGGTCCCTGGTTCGGTCTGCCCCTTTCCCACCGCGGCCCGTCTTAGGCCAGGATGTGCTCCCTGCCCTGCGGACTCTGGAGCAGGGCCCGGCCACTCCCCGGAGCCTGTATGACGGGAACCGCCCCGCGCCCTCTCCCCTACGCGGGGCAGGCCAGCCCTGGGGCGCCTTAAAAACCGGAGCTGGCGCTTGGCATCGCCACTCTGGGCAGGATCCAACGTCGCTCCAGCTGCTCTTGACGACTCCACAGATACCCCGAAGCCATGGCAAGCAAGGGCTTGCAGGACCTGAAGCAACAGGTGGAGGGGACCGCCCAGGAAGCCGGTGAGGATAGCGCGCGACCTAGGGCTCAGGCACAGGGGCTAAAAGCCACATCTCTCTGTTCCAGTGTCAGCGGCCGGAGCGGCAGCTCAGCAAGTGGTGGACCAGGCCACAGAGGCGGGGCAGAAAGGTCTGGTGGGGCTGGAGGGAGGCGGGCAACCCCCTGACCTGCCCTCTCTCCCGCCCTTCCCCAGCCATGGACCAGCTGGCCAAGACCACCCAGGAAACCATCGACAAGACTGCTAACCAGGCCTCTGACACCTTCTCTGGGATTGGGAAAAAATTCGGCCTCCTGAAATGACAGCAGGGAGACTTGGGTCGGCCTCCTGAAATGACAGCAGGGAGACTTGGGTGACCCCCCTTCCAGGCGCCATCTAGCACAGCCTGGCCCTGATCTCCGGGCAGCCACCACCTCCTCGGTCTGCCCCCTCATTAAAATTCACGTTCCCACCCTGTGTCCACTTCATGATTCCTCGCAAGCTGGGCCCAGTCCTCTCATCCCAAGAGCAGAGCCACCGTAGCCGGAGTCCTAGCCTCCCAAATTCGGAAATCCAATCCAACGGTCTCAGGAATGTTTTCCATCCCGCCACGCGCCTCCCGAAGCTCCCAGACCGGAGGCTCAGCCCCCATCTCGGTTAGTGCCCCTCTCCCGCCCGACTTTAGAGC